CGGAAGCCAGAAATGAGCAGAGAGCGGAACCAGTGAAGTGGCCTTTCAGGCCCACGCAGTCAGCGTGTGTGGACGTCCCGAAGAGCTATTCACACATTCAAGGCGTTCTGCTTTGAATAACCAGAATCTCGAGTTCCTGGGCGGCTTGAGCCGCAGACACCTCACCCTTGAGAAGGCGCACCCTAGGGTGGCTTCTGCAGGACTAATGGCCTGAGCAATGCACTTGACCTCACCAGCCCGGGATAAGGTGCGCGCCGCAGAGAAGGGGCAGTGCAAAGGGCAATACGTGCTTAAGAGCTTGGGGAGCGAGGGCCCTCAAGTCAATTACAGGATTTGGGTGCCAGGTCCTGAGGATGCAGCAGGCACAAGACTGACACGATCCTTGCCCTCGTGGTGTGGCTCTACAAATTACTGTGGAAACGCGACTGTCTCGAGCTGAGGAGAGGGCAGAACATCTACATTTCCCCCACCCGGACTCCAGGTTCCTGAAGTCACCTCTCCAGACGCGGGGCGGCGGTGGCCGCAGGGAACCACTCCATGCCCAGCTTGGGCCTCCTCCCGTGACCCCAGGCCCAGGACGGTCCCCTTGGTTCTCACCGAATCCTTTAATGAGCTCGGTGAAGACCCCGGGGTCGCTTTCCATGAGGCACCACTCCCCGGCATTGCCCGTCATGGCCCTGGCCACACACCGCCCCGATCCACCTCTCGCTCTCAGCTGCCCCCCGCACCAGCTGCCGCCGGCCACAGATCTCAGCAAACCCGCCGCCGAGCTCGTCAACCACACGTCACCCCGCCTACTTCCCGACAGCCTCCGGGCGCCGTCACCTGCAGCGCGACTGAGCGCGGGAGGACGCTCTAGCCACCCTAGAGACATCGAAACTCTTCCCAGGCCTTGCAGCACCCGTAGCGGATTCGGAAGGGCTGGGGCCTGAGAAGAAAGGGCGGTGATTCACAGCGCCGAGGAGGCAACATCCGGGATCCTCGCCCCTCTGGGGCGGAGGCGGGGCAAAAGAAGAGGGGCAGGACTCGTTCCCGGGAACCGAACCTGGAATCCCCGGCGGCAGTGGGGCTGTTGCTGTTGCTGTGGCTGTCGCTGCCCGTCAGGCTGCCTTCTTTTGTCGTTTCCCAGCGCTGCGCAGGACTTCTCCTGGCGGCGCTGCGGATCCAGGGGGTCGGCTGCCAGGTACAGGTGAGGACATTGCGGGAGGCCGGCTGGGAGCCCCAGTCCTCCATGTCTCTCACCCGCATCCCAGGGGTTGAGGCTGGGCAAACGCCGCGAAACTATCGCTCTTCCCCGTCCCGCTTCCGCGCCTGTCCACCCTGGGTAACGGAACCAGCATCGCGGTAGGGACATCCTCGCTAGGCCCGGCCGGACCATTCCTCAGGGTGGGCCCTTTCCGAAGCCGGGACCGCTCCTGCTTGTCGGCATCGCTCCCCACAGGCCGACGTCGAGAGGGCCTGCTTTACTCCTCCTCTTTCTCCTCCTTCTCCCGCGGCTTCTGCGCGGAGAGGCGTCGCCCGGGATCTGGGTTTTGGAAGAAGGATCTTTGTGGGAAGACAGGGTGAATTTATCACAGAGGAATAACGAGGGAGAGGAGAAAGGTTTGTCCATGGGGCTGCTAGACTAGTGGAAGGGGATGCGGTGCGTCAAGGGAAAATTAGGTTGAAAACAAATGTCGTGTATTAATCTAAAAACATTTGGAATGGTTCTAAAACTGGATGATGAGTTAAACCAAATATTTACTAAATATTTACTAAATTGCCCTCATTCAGCAGGCTCTTATAGAATACTATAGTGTTAAGATTAAAGTTTTTAAGAGTATATTGAAGTCGTTAAGTGTATATTTACTCCTTAAAAGCTACATATTCCAAGAAAGACCTTTGGCTTCCAGAAAAAAAAAATGTTTTAGTGGGTAAAACTCTGACTCCTTCCTTCTCAAATAGGTGACTTGTGCCCTGGAGTTAGGGAGCCTTGTGCTACAGATTATGTGAAGCCATGAAATAAACGTGGTAAATTTTATTGAGGGAAGCAACAGAGCAGCTTTTGTATTAAAAGGAGCCTGAGTACGCTATGGGGTAGAAGCCAAAATTTGTATGAAGTGTTGGTTTAAAAAAAATTTTTTTTGTAACTTTCTTGAAGTTTATCTCCGGAAACTCTGCCCTCAACTTGGAGACTAGGAGGATTCTGTACAGTATATTTCCTTGAGATACTTTATTGGAAAAGTTTAAGAGGCACAGAGTCCAGAATGATTGGCATCAGAGCCCAAAGTAGTTTGTGGTATTTTTTTTAATCTGTAATATTGCTATGAACTTGAAAATGTTTTCTGTGCAAAATACATCAAAACTAAAATGTACTTGATACCCAACTTAATTAACATGGTACCTATTGTAGAAAGACCAAACTGAAAATTTAGCCTTTGGCACAATCTAGAAGTAAGCAGAGAAGGGGGTTAAGATGCCTTTCATTATGTTAACGTTTAATCCTGAGAGTTTACATAAAAAGCCAGATTTCTGGGTCTTTGAGAAAAATGAGATCTGGCAACTACTAGTTCCATACCACGTGGCAACCAGTTGGCAGCTCCCCTCAGACTAGCATGCTGTCATTTTTGCCACAGTTCCTTCCTCATCAGTTTTTATAGCATCACATTGATCAGTGGATTCAGATACCTGTATCATGGGTAAACAAACCTCTATCATGGGCCCAATTTTCTATTGTTGTTTCTTTACATTTGTCATGCACTCTCATAGATATGTCAGCTTTGACTTCATTTAAAAAGGAATAATCTGCAAATGTGTTTGACTTCTTGAGATGAAAGGCAGCATTTTCAAATAAATTATAAAGAGACTTTGGAAGATATTGAGATGTGTAAATTCAAGAAAAATGTAGGATTCCTTGGAAATAACACATTAGTACTGATAAAAGATACTGTATATGCTGTAGTTCTGATGATTGTGAAACAAGTGCTATTATATAATGTGTGTTACTAGCATTTCCTGATTTTGCATTCTAAATTAAATTTAAAAGTAGAGAAATGGACATTGTATAAAATATCCACAACCAATTTAATATGCGGCCATGCTTGGCCGGGCACCGTGGCTCACGCCTGTAATCCCAGCACTTTGGGAGGCCCAGGCGGGTGGATCACGAGGTCAGGAGTTCAAGACCAGCCTGGCCAACATGGTGAAACCCCGTCTCTACTAAACATACAAAAAATTAGCCGGGTGCGGTGGCAGGCGCCTGTAATCCCAGCTACTCAGGAGGCTGAGGCAGGAGAATCGCTTGAACTCGGAGGGCGGAGGTTACAGTGAGTGGAGATCGCGCCACTACACTCCAGCCTGGGTGACAGAGTGAGAGTCTGTCTCAAAAAAAAAAAAAAAAGTGTCCATGCTTTTAATATTATAGTATTGTAATATTTAACTTCTCAAGAACTTAATTTATAGAGATTTAATACAACATTAGTTGTATGGTGTGTTTTAAGAGCACTAGATAGATAGGTCAGGCCCATCCAAAGAATTAACTATATCTTTTTGTTGTTAATCTGGATTTACAACACTTGATTATCCAGGAATGGATTAACTGATGACCAGGTTCTGACCTCACTCACTGCCCAATTGCCTTCTAAACCACTGATAATGGAGCTTAAGCTTTGAGGCAGGAGATGATGGCAGTTGGAGAAAGAAGAAATTAAGTTGCTGTATATGTCTTGTGGGTATCTCAAATTGCTTTTAAAAGTCAAACTAGTTGTAATAACATTTTGCCTTTTTGTTAGGTTTCCTAAAGACAAAAAAAAATGGAGGAATCTGTAAACCAAATGCAGCCACTGAATGAGAAGCAGATAGCCAATTCTCAGGATGGATATGTATGGCAAGTCACTGACATGAATCGACTACACCGGTTCTTATGTTTCGGTTCTGAAGGTGGGACTTATTATATCAAAGAACAGAAGTTGGGCCTTGAAAATGCTGAAGCTTTAATTAGATTGATTGAAGATGGCAGAGGATGTGAAGTGATACAAGAAATAAAGTCATTTAGTCAAGAAGGCAGAACCACAAAGCAAGAGCCTATGCTCTTTGCACTTGCCATTTGTTCCCAGTGCTCCGACATAAGCACAAAACAAGCAGCATTTAAAGCTGTTTCTGAAGTTTGTCGCATTCCTACCCATCTCTTTACTTTTATCCAGTTTAAGAAAGATCTGAAGGAAAGCATGAAATGTGGCATGTGGGGTCGTGCCCTCCGGAAGGCTATAGCGGACTGGTACAATGAGAAAGGTGGCATGGCCCTTGCTCTGGCAGTTACAAAATATAAACAGAGAAATGGCTGGTCTCACAAAGATCTATTAAGATTGTCACATCTTAAACCTTCCAGTGAAGGTAAGCATAAGATCTTCATTGGGAAGAAGGGTGCATGCTTTTTCAATTCTTTATCTTGTTAAAGGACTTGCAATTGTGACCAAATATATTACAAAGGGCTGGAAAGAAGTTCATGAATTGTATAAAGAAAAAGCACTCTCTGTGGAGACTGAAAAATTATTAAAGTATCTGGAGGCTGTAGAGAAAGTGAAGCGCACAAGAGATGAGCTAGAAGTCATTCATCTAATAGAAGAACATAGATTAGTTAGAGAACATCTTTTAACAAATCACTTAAAGTCTAAAGAGGTGAGTGAATTATATGTTACAGCATGTGATTATCCTGGTATTTCTGCCTATGTTATTGCAATAGGTATGGAAGGCTTTGTTACAAGAAATGCCGCTTACTGCATTACTAAGGAATCTAGGAAAGATGACTGCTAATTCAGTACTTGAACCAGGAAATTCAGAAGTATCTTTAGTATGTGAAAAACTGTGTAATGAAAAACTATTAAAAAAGGTAAGCATTATCATTGTTCTTTATTAGCTACTTTGCTAAAATTTTCCTTATACTTTGTTTCTAGGCTCGTATACATCCATTTCATATTTTGATCGCATTAGAAACTTACAAGACAGGTCATGGTCTCAGAGGGAAACTGAAGTGGCGCCCTGATGAAGAAATTTTGAAAGCATTGGATGCTGCTTTTTATAAAACATTTAAGGTAGTGATATGATTTTTGTTTTAAAACAAATGTGCTTTTAATGATTGTTTTGTTTTCTCTGTAGACAGTTGAACCAACTGGAAAACGTTTCTTACTAGCTGTTGATGTCAGTGCTTCTATGAACCAAAGAGTTTTGGGTAGTATACTCAACGCTAGTACAGTTGCTGCAGCAATGTGCATGGTGAGAACACCTAAGACAATTTTGCCATTCTATTGCTGAAAATTACTGCCATTGAATTTTTCAGGTTGTCACACGAACAGAAAAAGATTCTTATGTAGTTGCTTTTTCCGATGAAATGGTACCATGTCCAGTGACTACAGATATGACCTTACAACAGGTTTTAATGGCTATGAGTCAGGTAAGAAACTGTGTTTTTTAAGTTTACTTAGTACTTATTTATTCATGCTTTTGTTCCGAATTAGATCCCAGCAGGTGGAACTGATTGCTCTCTTCCAATGATCTGGGCTCAGAAGACAAACACACCTGCTGATGTCTTCATTGTATTCACTGATAATGAGACCTTTGCTGGAGGTGTCCATCCTGCTATTGCTCTGAGGGAGTATCGAAAGGTAAAACAAATTCTAATACGGTTCCTCACCCATTTTTAATATGTATTTTGGTCTTTTTCTACAGAAAATGGATATTCCAGCTAAATTGATTGTTTGTGGAATGACATCAAATGGTTTCACCATTGCAGACCCAGATGATAGAGGCATGTTGGATATGTGCGGCTTTGATACTGGAGCTCTGGATGTAATTCGAAATTTCACATTAGATATGATTTAACCATAAGCAGCAGCACGATCCAGAGATCCATTGCCATCAGTGATCTCACTAAAAATATACAGCTACTTCCCAGCTAATCTCCACCCAATGAATGATGATGGTATAGTATGTGCATAATGGAAAGTTACCTTACTGAAAAAAAAAAAAGAAGGAAAAATAAGATGGGCCCAAAGGTCTATCTACTAAACTAGCTCTTGGGGAAATAGCTTCAGGATACTGTAGTTTCCTCTATCTAATAGAGAACTTTTTGTTAACAGACACTGTAAAATAGTTTTGCTTTGTTGAATAATACGTGTGTACCTAAAAGAGGTAAGAGCAAAAAGTGTAATTCCACATCATGTTACTTGAGAAGTGCTTAACGTTTTCTTAAATGTTTTCATTGGGAAAGGACAGCTTTGATAATGTCCAAATACTCTGAAATGCACTAGACCATATAACTGTGATGAAATATGAAACTCATCTGTAAACTTTTATACCAAGGGGGTAAAAAAAAAAACTAAGGCATTTGATTAAATTATGAATGAGTTTTACAAATTCCTTTCAGAGTTTTACTAAGATCACACAAATAACAGCTTTCTTATTCAGTGAAAAAGATATTTTATTTCTGATGTTTTATTTGCACTTGTGGAATATGTTACCATTAATCAGAAACATCATGGCAACCCCTAAGAATAGACTAAGTTTGTGTTGGCTGAGGGATTCTATTTGGTTTGCTTTTTTTTTTTTGCTTTGTTATATTTTATTGCTACAAGGGGTGTGACTTGATAATGATTTCCTCTGAATTATAATAACATAGCCAGATGTAGTCTCACACTGTTTTTCATACTCTTAAGTGTAAATAATATAAAATGTTTCAAGCGCTTAACTCCCCCTCATTCACAAAGTATAACAATTAAAATCTCAACTATAACCAGTTTAGCTTTTTCCTTACTTTTAAAATAAAATTTTTTACTTTTAACTATTTTTTTAGTTAATATTTTTAAAAGTATACATGTCAATGGCCTCTTTGTCCATTATTCATTTTGTGGCAAAATATTCTTCTTTGATAGTGTAAACAAATAATAAAGCAATCTAGGTCCTTTAGGTTTGAAAGGCAATTTTTGAGTAGCATATTACCAGCTAGCCAGTCACTAGGAATTTTTTTCAGTATTATTTGTATGTATTAAACTTTTCATTACACTAAAGTGCATTATTTTATTGAGCAAGTATCCTTCATTGTGAGGTTTAACATTAAAGCAATCTGTTGAAATGCCATTATCTTTGCTCATAATTTTATTATGGCCGTCTAAGGTAGCTTACACATAAAACCTGTTTGCGTATCTGTTGTTCTCTAAATATTAATTGAAGATTTACTGAGGATTTGTAAGGTCCTTCTCGCTGTTATGTGAAAAGTCAAACTGTAGTTAATGTAAATTATAGCCTTTTAGGTGCTTGGGGGTTAGAGGGTTTATGTTTTTTGGGAAAGGGGGACTTTAGTAGTCTGAGGATTTCTGTACATATTTTCTTCTGTTTTATGTGAAATTTGGGCTCTGGGAATAAGAAAATATTCCTTTCAAATTTATTTGACATATTAATGCTGGTTTTGATATGTACCCATTCCTTCAAGGCAACTGGTATCAGTTTTTAAGTGTGATTTACCTGAGATATTTTTGTTCAGCAAAGCTCATAGCACCCTCACCCCCACTCCAGACATGCATTGCTTCTGATGTTGTTCACGTTTTTAACCCTGTCAAGCATTGAACTGAATATATTAGCTACTTTTGACACATTAAAATATTACGTTCAGATTGAATTTAAAGTTTAAAGAAACTAATAGAATTACGTAATAGTTATTGAATTGTTTAAGTAAACCCAAGATCTTAAAAATTATAACATGATCATTTTATTCCTAATAGAAATGTTAAATAGAATATAGTACAAAAGTGCATTACCTTCAGTTGTGTACTATTTCCATAATACTTTTAGACAAATATATCTATAAGTTAATATTAAATCCATCAAGGATACAAGATTGGATGGATATGACCTTTCTGAAGTATTTAGGTAGGTCTAATTAAATGGACTAGGGTAACATTTAAGAAAGAAAGGATAAGTAGGAGAAGCTACCACAGAAGGTAACTTTTCAAATCATGGCATATTTGAGCTGGAAGAAACCTTAGAAACCTAAAAGCTAATTTTTTAAATTTTTGTTAGAGAGCTGAGGTCCAAGACAGAGTGTGATTTTGAAGTACTATAACCTAGAAATCTTGGTCTCTTCATTCCTGTGCCAGAATTTATTTCCCCACAACATGGGAATACATGGTCTCAGAAGAGTAGAGGATAAAATAAAATTATTTAAGACTTTTACCTTATTGAGTTATTAGGAAATAATGTATATACGATTGCTTTAGGAGTAGAAAAATAGAATGGGAACATGTATAATCTTGTAATTCATAGGAATCCTCAAGCACAATTAACCTGTGTTGCTATATATATCTACATATATAGAGAAAAAACAAAAACTTTACCTCATTATGAATAAAATGTACTGAAGTGATAAGTTTTTTATTTCCTGAGTTACTTTTAGGATTACTGTTAAATTAATATTTGGGAAAATACTGCTTTTAAAAACAATCCTGCAAGAATAAACAAACTTTATTTCCTAGGTAGTATGTAAATAGTTCCAGGATATAGTTGTAATTAGTAAAACAAAAACTAATCTTATAATCCCACCCTTTATTAGTTGAAAGTTCTTGGAAATTCCATTTATTAATACTTATATTATTTAGTAATCTATCTTATGAGAGTGTTAGTGAGGCAAGATGCTAGTGAATGGAATTTAGTGTTACCCTTTGACACCTCCTTTGCTTTATCTAACTTACTGTGTGACTGTAGACAACCAGTTTAACCTAAGTGATTTGATTATTTTTATCCTTAAAAAGTAACATATCTGTGCTTGGATCATAGAAGAATCAGTGATTTAATATTTGTATAAAAATTGAAACTGGGAAGAGGGCTTGCAATACAAGTTAGAATTCTTTTTTTTTTTGGTTAAAAACATTCTTGTTAATAAGATACGTATTTCAAAAGATAAAATGTTTTAGAAAAATAGCTCACTCAATAGGCCTAACAGTGTTTTAAAACATTCCTGTTCAGAGTAGAAAAATTTAGAAGAAAAATTTTCACAGCTAAAGTATTACCCAAAAAGTCACTATTCTCTACTGAAGAGGGAGAAAAAATATACTCCAAGATCTTCTTGGACAGACCTAGAAAAACAAGCTTATACTCTGAGGAAATGCTGTTAACAAACTTTTTTTTTTGAGACAGGCTATCCCTCTGTCACCCAGGCTGGAGTGGCATGATCACAGCTCACTGCAGCCTTGACCTCCCAAGTTCAAGTGATCTTCCCAAGTAGCCAGGAACACTGGTGTGCACTGCACTACCACGCCTGCTTTTTTTTTTTTTTTTTTTTTTTTTTTTTTTAAGAGACAACGTCTCACTGTGTTGCCCAGGCTGGTGTCAAACTCCTGGGCTCAAGGGATCTTCCTGCCTTGGCCTCCCGAAGTGCTGGAATTAGAGGCATGAGCCACTGCACCCAGCCAGCAAACATTCTCTTAATCTTTTAAAGTAACCAGTAAATCTACAAATAGTAAAGTACTATTTTCATCAGGGATTTTTTTTTTCTTATTTTCTAGATTTTACAGAAACAATGTGAAATTATTTTGGAAAGATAAGGTAGGATTCTTGAATAAATCTGAAGGTCTCACAATTAAGTGAGAAACACCTTTAAAAGCATAGTAAAGCTACACCTAAATAACTAAAGCCTAAATCATTGTAATGTTTTGTTGGACTTACTTTAACTTGACCTGTTGTAGCCACAAATAACAAATTTCTTGGTAACTGATGCTATTACAGTAGGTAATCAAAAATGAAAAATTCTAGTCTTATATACTGCAGGTTTGGGGTGATTGTTAAGGCACTATCCCCTCTGGAGAAATGTCATATGGCATCAGTGTAAACATGCACAAGAAAGAATTTGTAAAAAAAAATGACAGGTTAATCAATGAAATTAGTTGTATTTACTGTTTGGATTTTATTTAGTGTTTCCTTGATGTCTGTTTCCTCATCTCTTATTTGTTGGAAGATTACTTTTCTACCTCTTTTTTTTCTTTTAAAATTCCTTTCTTACATTTCTGTTGTTTCTTTTTCTAGTCCTTCTCTATCTGGATAATAAAATGAATGACAGGAAAGTCACCCACATAGAGGTTTGGGATGAACCTTTTGCAGATTGCTTTTTGTTTCATACAAGTATAAGATCATATTTTCTTTTTCAACTTAGTAATAGGCAGGCTTCTTGGAACAATAAGTAGATTGATACACTCCTCCCCAAATCAAATTATATTGTATATCTTTTATATTAGATGTTTGCAGAAATTCTGTGGCCTTTAAGATCAGTTATTCAGCCTTTGTAATTATGTTATCTAGCTATGTTGAAAAGATAAGTGCTTACTATATAAGCACTCTTAGAAAAATAATTAACTGATTACTCTTTCAGAAAATAGCAGGTGTCTCAATGCTTTTTTTCCATAATTATAAAGACCATTGTCAAAATCTTTGGTTTACTAAATATTTCACTGAGCATATATAGAGATACGTTGCTTGTGGCATAAAAAGTCTTGTAGATAACTTACTCACATTTGGCTTTTTTTTAATTGGTGCATTTTTTAATTTGCTTTTTTGAAAATTATGAAGTTAAAATTTAATTCTAAGGTAGTATTTTTCATGTATAAAACTAATAATGTAGTTAAGCATACTGTTTGAATAAAATTATAATAAATGGCACAATTCCTTAAACCCTGAAAATACCAAGTTATATTGGAAAATAGTGGAAAGAAAAAACTAGTGGAGAACATCTTAGAAAATTCTATTGTGGAAATTACGATGATTATTTTCAGTGAGAATGAATTTATATATACAACAAAAATATACAAAAGCTAACCTTCTCATCCTAAAAAGATTTTTCCCTTTGCTTCTGTTTTATTTAGCCCTGCCATGCACCACATTAATTTTATGAACATAAATGATATTTAACTTTTCTTTTTTTTTTTTTTTTTGAGACAGAGTCTCACTCCGTCACCAGGCTGGAGTGCGGTGGCGCGATCTCAGCTCACTGCAACCTCCATTTCCCAGGTTCAAGCAATTCTCCTGCCTCAGCCTCCCAAGTAGCTGGGATTACAGGCACGCGCCACCACGCCCACCTAATTTTTGTATTTTTAGTAGAGACGGGGTTTCACCATGTTGGTCAGGCTGGCCTCGATCTCGTGACCTCGTGATCTGTCCGCCTCGGCCTTCCAAAGTGCTAGGATTACAGGCGTGAGCCACCGCACCTGGCCAACTTTTCATCTTAAGTTGTTTAAATTTATGCACTTTTAGATATCAGAATATATGCTTGAACAAAGGAAATAGTAAATTAGCTATATGTCTGCTGGTTTCACTTCGATGTGGATATGGATATGTGGATAAAGACAGTAAATGAAATTAAAACCCTGCTGTTTTAAATATCATTACCAGATATAATTGAGGGAATATTATATCAACAAACATATTGAAACTTGGCTTTATTTGTAACGTAAACTATATATAATCCATACGTAGCCAAATTAGATTTAAAATATACAATTAATGAATAGTACTCAAAGTGTTTTTGTTGCACTGTTACTCTGAATATGGACTCTCTATATCTGGTATGGCGTGACTGGGCATAACTTCTGTAATGTATTTCAGTTATATGTTTTTCCTTTTATTGCCAGCTTCTGATAATGAAATTTTCCAAAGGGATGAGATATAAGAATCATCTTTTATAAAAACCAGTGGGGAGTGGGGTATTATAATCTAGTTCTAAACTGTCCATTTGCTTTATATAAAGGCTTTGATTTCAATAACTGACCATTTGATGAATATTTAAATTACACAGAATAATGTCTACATAGAATAAACTTAAGTATTCAAGAGCCTTAAAGTGAAAAAATGAACCTTTTGACTGCCTTAAAATACTACTTGCTCTGTAATTCAGGCATACTAGTTACTTTCCTTGGGGTCTGTTTAAATAATGCCTTAATAGTGTTCTAATGTTTCTGAAATACAGAACTCAAAGGGTCTTTTAGAGCTTTTAATTTTACATAGTGAATGGAAATTTAAGTATTACATTTTAAAACCTGATTGTACATTGGTAATTTAAACATCCAATAACAGGAAAATCTAGATACAGTGATGTGTTATACATACATGACTGTTAACATCAGTAATATTTTATGATAGTTTAAGGTTTTTTATTGTTTTCTATAACAAGTTATCCAACAGGTTGGACTTTGTAACATGATATCCAAGGACCAAGTTGCATATTTAACATCGAATGAAAATGTAGTTGTACAGTTCCAAAAATAATTAATTTTTTAAGGGAATTTTTCAAGACAAAAGGCAAATATTTTGTTTCAAACCTACAAGCAAATTCATTCCAAGAAGTGAATATAGTAGTAAAACA